GTCTCTACTAAAATACAAAAATGAGCCGGGAGTGGTGGCACATACCTGTAATTCCAGCTACTTGGGAGGCCGAGGTAGGAGAATAGCTTGAACCCAGAAGGTGGAGGTTGCAGTGGGCAGAGATTGCGCCATTGCACTCCAGCCTGGGCAACAAGAGCGAAACTCCGTATTTTAAAAAAAAATCATTTACTAACTATATGCCAGTGTTTTGCTTAAAGTAACTCAATTATTAACAAGTATTTACCCTTTTTACAGATAGGGCCATTGAAACTCAGATTAACATGTCTAATATCGGTGAGAGAGCAGTCACTCACAGATTCGAAACCAAAAACCAGGCTACTTCTCTTTAGCTGGGCGGCTTGGCAATATGATTAGGAATTCTTTTATGTCTTGGAATTTGGGCTTGTTTCAACTTCAGCATGGTAAATGCTCTAATATACAGGGAAGGAGTAAATCTTTTTTTTTTCTTTTTTGAGACGGGCTTCGCCCTTGCCCAGGCTAGAGTGCAGTGACGTGATCTCGGCTCACTGCAGGCTCCACCCCACGGGGTTCATGCCATTCTTCTGCCTCAGCCTCCTGCATAGCTGGGACTACAGGCGCCCGCCACCTCGCCCTGCTAATTTTTTGTATTTTTATTAGAGACAGGGTTTCACCGTGTTAGCCAGGATGGTCTCGATCTCCTGAGCTCGTGATCCGCCCGCCTCGGCCTCCAAAAGTGCTGGGATTACAGGCGTGAGCCACCGCGCCCGGCCAGGAGTAAATCTTTAAACACATACAGACATCAAAAATCGAGATACTTTCCTCTAGGTACATGTTTGACACTTTCGTTTAGAGATCCTTATTCTCTAAATGCCAGCAAATCTCCCTACTACAAGAGAATTTCTTATGTCTTGTTATTACTAGAAGTAGATGAGCGGGGACTGAATACGTTTTCCCGCCTTTCCTGGTCTTTCAGTTTTCAAAAAGGTCTACTCTACCGTTATATAAAAGGCTGCGGAAAGCGAGTAATCGTTTTGTTTAGAGATAGTTCTGACTTGTTTATCATGTCTGTTCGGGGCAAGGCCGGAAAAGGCCTTGGGAAAGGCGGTGCCAAGTGCCATCGCAAGGTACTGAGCGATAATATTCAGGGCATTACCAAGTGCACTATCCGGCGCTTGGCCCGGCATGGCGGTGTCAAGCGCATCTTGGGCCTCATTTATGAGGAGACCCGCCGGGTGTTCAAGGTGTTCCTGGAAAATGTGATCTGGTACGCCGTGACCAACACGGAGCACGCCAAGCGCAAGACGGTCACCGCCATGGCCGTGGTCTACGTGCTCAAACGCCAGGGAAGAACCCTGTAAGGCTTTGGCGGTTAAGTGAGGCCAGGCCTTTCCTTGCAATATCGTTAATGGCCCTTTTCAGGGCCGCGTACGTTTTCTTCCGAAGGGCTCACGTTTGACATT